GGCCAGAGATAGGAATGGGTTGAAGATGACGCCACAGTCTTCTTTTTTTTTTTTTTTTTTTTTTGAGACGGAGTCTCACTCTGTTGCCCAGGCTGGACTGCAGTGGCACGATCTCAGCTGACGGCAACCTCTGCCTCCCGGGTTCAGGCGATTCCCCCACCTCAGCCTTCAGAGTAGCTGAGATTACAGGCGCGCGCCACCAGGCCCGACTGATTTTTGTATTTTTAGTAGAGACGGGGTTTCACCATCTTGGCTAGGCTGGTCTTGAACTCCTGACCTCAGGTGATCCGCCCGCCTCGGCCTCCCAAAGTGTTAGGATTACAGGCGTGAGCCACCGCACCCGGCCTACAGTACTTCTAACGTAACATCGCAGAAACACTGGAGGAGAGAAGAGAATACACTTCCACTCGGAATTCGCACCCTGGTCGCCTTCATTCGCTGGGTTCACTCGCTGAACTGCCTCGCCCCCGCCCGGGAGGATGACATCTCGGCCTGGGCAGAGACTCGAAAGCCTCCTCCTGCCGCTCGGGATGCTAACAGCAGGGAGAGCTGTGTCTAGTTTTTTTTTTTTTTTTTTTTTTTTTGAGAGGGAATCTCGCTCTGTCCCCCAGGCTGGAGTGCAGCGGCGCGATCTCAGCTCACTGCAACCTCCGCCTCCCAGGTTCAAGCAATTCTCCTGCCTCAACCTCCCGTGTAGCTGGGACTACAGATGCCGGCCACCACGCAAGGCTAATTTTTTTGTATTTTTAGTAGAGACGGGGTTTCACCATATTGGTCAGGCTGGTCTCGAACTCCCGACCTCAGGTGATCCGCCCGCCTCAGCCTCCCAAAGTGCTGGGATTACAGGCGTGAGCCACCGCGCCCGGCTTGTGTCTAGTCTTGCCCGTAGCAGCGTCGCCGACAGCCACGCCGGGTTGTCAGAGCCTCACTAGTTTTTCTCCCGGCCGCCGCTCTTCCCGGATTCAGCCACCTTCCCTCTTCCGGGAACTTGCCCGCGTGTTCCGGCTCCAGGAAGTGCGTCATCAGTCGGCGCCAGCGGCCGCACGCCGCGGAGCAGGGGCTCGGAGGTCCCGGGATTACGGTGCTCGAGCACGCTGGTGGGAAAGGACCCGGGACTTGAACAGTGTTGTGCGGCGCCATGCAGGTCTCCAGCCTCAATGAGGTGAAGATTTACAGCCTCAGCTGCGGCAAGTCCCTTCCTGAGGTGAGTCACTTCCCGGCCCCCTCACTCTCGAGTTTTAAAATAAACTCTCTTCATTTTCTTTAAGTGGCTTTCTGATAGGAAGAAGAGAGCGCTACAGAAGAAAGATGTAGGTGAGTATTGTTTTTTCCCACTTCAGCTGCGTGTTAAACTAGTTGTTTTTTTCTCTCTTTTTAGATGTCCGTAGGAGAATTGAACTTATTCAGGACTTTGAAATGCCTACTGTGTGTACCACTATTAAGGTGTCAAAAGATGGACAGTACATTTTAGCAACTGGTAAGCATCTTTTTGGTTATGATTTTCATGCATTTAGGTTTTACATCACATTAATTTTTTGTAGGAACATATAAACCTCGGGTTCGATGTTATGACACCTATCAATTATCCTTGAAGTTTGAAAGGTGTTTAGATTCAGAAGGTGAGTAAAAAGCTAAATTTGAATTCATGAAATAATTGTATTTTTCCTATTTCTTGTTTTTCAGTTGTCACCTTTGAAATTTTGTCTGATGACTACTCAAAGGTATGTTTTATAGCATTGGTTTGTACTGACTATAAGCAAACTAATTTTTTTGTTTTATTTTCAGATTGTCTTCTTACATAATGATAGATACATTGAATTTCATTCGCAATCAGGTTTTTACTACAAAACCAGAATACCAAAGTTTGGGAGAGATTTCTCTTACCACTATCCATCCTGTGACTTGTACTTTGTTGGTGCAAGGTATTGGATCCAGTCCCTTTTTCTCCTTTTCAGCAGGTTTTTAACTTTCTTTATTACTTTACAGTTCTGAAGTTTATAGGTTAAACTTAGAACAAGGACGATACCTGAATCCTCTACAAACTGATGCTGCGTGAGTAGTTTTAGTAATTCTGCTATATACATATTCATTCTTTCTTACTGCTTTCCTGTGTTAGGGAGAATAATGTTTGTGACATAAATTCAGTGCATGGCTTGTTTGCCACAGGAACCATAGAGGTAAGCATATGTTGACTTTATTTTTTAGAATACTTTTATTTAAAATTGTTTTTCATTTGCATAGGGTAGAGTGGAGTGCTGGGACCCAAGAACTCGAAACAGAGTTGGCCTGTTAGACTGCGCCTTAAACAGTGTCACAGCAGATTCAGAGTAAGTAGAAATTAATTTGCAATGTAAATGTTTATTCATGAAGCATGAATATTTTGCTTTTCAGGATAAACAGTTTACCAACAATCTCTGCTTTGAAATTTAATGGTGCCTTGACCATGGCAGTTGGAACAACCACAGGGCAGGTAAATATGTTTAATTTGGAAACCACATGTAAAGTTTGTTTAAACAGAAATAATTTTTTTTCAGGTTTTATTATATGACCTTCGATCTGATAAGCCATTGCTAGTTAAAGATCACCAGTATGGGCTGCCCATTAAGTCCGTTCATTTCCAGGATTCATTAGATCTGATTTTGTCTGCTGACTCTCGAATTGTCAAGATGTGGAATAAGAACTCCGTATGTATTTTTGGTTGAAATTACTTGCTTCTTTTAATACTTCGTTTTTGCTTGCTATTTTTAGGGAAAAATATTTACTTCCTTGGAGCCAGAGCATGACCTTAATGATGTTTGTCTCTACCCCAACTCAGGTATGCATTCTGTAGTGAACGTTCAGTGAGACGCATTGACCTTTTTCATTGTATTTATTTTTAGGCATGCTTCTGACGGCCAATGAAACCCCCAAGATGGGCATCTATTACATTCCAGTAAGTAATACAAAGAGGAGTTTCAGTAAAAAGCCTTTGCTGACCTTCTCATAAACACCAACAGGTTTTGGGTCCTGCTCCTCGGTGGTGTTCCTTCTTAGACAACTTGACCGAAGAATTAGAAGAGAATCCAGAAAGCACAGTCTATGATGATTATAAATTTGTCACCAAGAAAGACCTTGAAAATTTAGGTAAAAAAAAAATTGTGATGAAATATTATGTAGGACCTGCTGTCTTCTGTTTGACCTTTCCCAGGGCTCACCCACCTCATTGGATCTCCTTTCCTCCGGGCATATATGCATGGGTTTTTCATGGATATAAGACTCTATCACAAGGTAAACAGAAAACTACAGTTATTATGTTTCAGTTTATTTTAAAAACTTTTTTCATTTTGAAAAGGTGAAACTGATGGTAAATCCATTTGCTTATGAAGAATATAGGAAAGATAAAATACGACAGAAAATAGAAGAAACACGTGCACAGAGAGTCCAGTTAAAGGTAAATATTATACTTACCATTGAATTTATCAGAAATAAAATACCAGCTTTTATTTTCTCTCTAGAAATTGCCAAAAGTTAACAAAGAGCTGGCACTTAAATTAATTGAGGAAGAAGAGGAGAAGCAGAAATCTACATGGAAAAAGAAAGTTAAGGTAAGGTGAAAAAGTATCGGCAAATTGTTTCTTTAAATTTTTACGTACTTTTTCCTCCTTGTAGAGTCTTCCTAATATTCTCACCGATGATCGATTTAAAGTTATGTTTGAGAACCCTGACTTCCAAGTAGATGAAGAGAGTGAAGAATTTAGGCTTCTGAATCCACTTGTTTCAAAAATTAGTGAAAAAAGGAAGAAGAAACTAAGACTCTTAGAGCAACAAGAACTTCGTGAAAAAGTAATGTACTCCTTATCAGTTAGAATTTGCTAAAGGAGTTGCTGCTTACTATTTTTATTCTCAGGAAGAGGAGGAAGAGCCGGAAGGAAAACCAAGTGATGCAGAAAGTTCGGAGAGTTCAGATGATGAAAAAGCCTGGGTTGAAGAGGTCAGGAAGCAACGCAGACTCCTCCAGCAGGAGGAAAAAGTGAAGCGGCAGGAACGACTCAAGGAGGACCAGCAGACAGTCCTAAAGCCCCAGTTTTATGAGATCAAAGCAGGAGAAGAATTTAGAAGCTTCAAAGATTCTGCCACAAAGCAGAAACTGATGAAGTGAGTAGCACTGCCTGAGCGCACAGTTGACAATTAATGTGGCATTCTTTTGAATTTCCCATAGCAAAACCCTTGAAGATCGTTTGAAAATTGAAGCAAAAAATGGGACATTGAGTGTATCCGACACCACCGTTGGCAGCAAACAATTGACATTCACGTTAAAGAGGGTGAGTTGTCTTTTATTGTTATTTTTTAATTCTTTCCCTCTACTCATTTCATTTTCTCTTTTAGTCTGAACAGCAGAAGAAGCAACAGGAGGCTGAGAAACTGCATCGACAAGAAAGGAAAAGACTCCGTCGTTCGGCCGGACACCTGAAGTCAAGACACAAAAGAGGACGGTCGTTTCATTGATTTGGGAAGTGGTCCTACCTGTGATTAGGGAGGGGTACGTCTCCCCCAAACTGATCATCGTTAGGGTGTTAAACACAGACGAGGAAACACACGTTTTTAAAGTTCATGTACGTTCTTGTACACAGAGGTAAAGATTTGAAAACCTGTGCCTTGTGGGTTGGACTTTGAAGCTGGCCCCGCCGACGGCCACCGCACAGCCCCAGGGGTGTGCTTGCGAGTCGTTGCTCCCTGGAAACATTGTCCTTTCCCCACGGCGTTAATCATGAAAACCAGGCTGGGGTTTTTTTAATATTGTGAAATGTACACCATGAAATGAAAGGTTTATCCTGTGCCAGAAACCAAGGTTTATCATGCTCTAGGAACTTTTTTCTTACACTGCCTACCGCCATTCATGATTAAACCATCCAGAAATACCATCCCTGTTTTACCTGGTGTCTGTGTATTGCCTGTGTTTGTGTTTATAAGTTTATGCTGATAGGTTTGTTCGGCTTGTTTATGTATTAGTTTGGGATTTGTTTTTAAATAATTTATACCAAGAGAGTATAATCTAATGGTGCAGGTTGAGAGCATCCCAAATCCGAAAATCTAAAACTGTTTGAGCACTGTATTTATCTGTTCTTGCACTGCTATAAAGAACTACCTGAAACTGGGTAATTTATAAGTAAAGAAAAGAGGTTTAATTGACTCACAGTTCTACAGGTGGTACAGGAAGCATGGCTGTGGAGGCCCTGGGAAGCTTACAATCGTGGCAGAAGGTGAAGCGGAAGCAGGTATGTCCTGCGTGGCTAGAGCCAGAGGAGGAGGGCAAAGGGGCAGATGCTGCACACTTTCAAACACCAGATCTCCAAGAACTCACTAACACAGAATAGCAAGGGGGAAGTCTGCCCCCATGTTTCAGTCACCTCCCTCCAGGCCCCTCCTCCAACACCGAAGATTACAATTTGACATGAGATTTGTGTGGGGACACAGAGCAAAACCATATCAAGCACTGACATGACATTGGAGGAAAATGCTCATTAGAGCTTTTCAGGTTTTGGATTTTCAGATTTGGGATACTTGACTAGTAAATATAATACAGATATTCCAAAACACACAAAAAAACCAAAGTCTAAAAGACTTCTGGTCCCAAGCATTTCAGATAAGGGATACCCAACCTGTAATAATGGGAAACAAGCAGTAGAGGCTGTTGGTTAATCTTGGCACAAGTTTAATTACAGGTTTTTTTTTTTTCCTGTTTCTTAAGTACAGTCAAACATAAACTTACTGGAGGAAACATTTATAAAAATAAATATACTTTCATTTGAATAGCTTCTTTGAGAAAGACTCCAAGAAAATTTTTTTTTCATTAG